CCATTCTTCTCCTTAATCTCTCTTCTGTCTTCCCCTCCATCTGTCTCCAGGCTCCTGAAAGGCCCCGTGATAGTGTTTTCTAAAACTTAGTAATTTGAGTACCACTATCACGATGTTCCTCTCCCCTGCTCTGCCTACCCCTCCGCCCCACCATATCCAAATTCCACCTGTTCTATTTGATAGCTTACTTTTTCACTTAAAAATGCAAAATCTAGCTCTTGATGTATATCACTGATTTAAATTTAAAATCAGTTTCCTTGCCATAAATAGAAAGCTCCCTGATAAATGTAATGCAAATAAAAACATATAGTAGTGGAATTTTAGTTGGATATGGCTGCTTGCTGCAGGCCTGTGCCTGAAACCTGCTGTTAGGTTAAGAAATGCTGGAGAAGTGTTAAAAACATATCAGCATCGCAGTGAGACTTGATCTTTGAAAGAGAGACACAGAAGGACAACCGAAAAGAGAGCAGCTTTCTCAAGAGGTAAATAAGTTTGTTGAAATCTGATAGGCTTCATCCCATTTCCTTCAACAACTGAGTACACTATTTGCTAACTGTACTAAAAAACGTTTTGCACATTTTTTCTTATTATTTGCTCACAGCTTTTGACTACCAGAGAATGTTTCGGATACAGGACTAATTCCTGTGGATGACAGAATGCGACCGTTGAATGGGACATTGGGTGTCATCTGGTCCAAATCTTGACCCCTTTTCATTTTCCCCGAAAGAAAGACTTGCGGCTCGGAACCGAGGGCGGCATGCCCAAGGTCACAGAAAGGGTGGTCTAATGTTTTGGTTCCTGCAGCCCAGAGAACAAGCTATCCCATCCCACAGGAGCCTTGGCGAAAAGCTCCCCGGCCGGCGCAAGGCCAGACTTCTCGCCTCCACTGTGTTGATTGCGGTTGCCAGGGCAGCGGCGCATTGCTCCCCGCCTCGTCCTGGTGACGTCACAGAGCAATGTCCAATGGGAAAGCAGCTCGGTGTCACGCACCTCCTATCCCGGCGGGCACCGCCTGCGCCGCGGCGAGTGAGGCGTCGTCCGTACTGGAGGCTAGCTCTTGTCGCGGCCGCGGCGAGTTAACATCGTTTTTCCAATCTGTCCGCGGCTGCCGCCACCCAAGACAGAGCCAGAATGTTCAGGATGCTGAACAGCAGTTTTGAGGATGACCCCTTCTTCTCGTGAGTTACGGGAGCCAGGAGTCCGGGGTCGCGCGGGAATTAAGGTATCGAGGGGAGCTATTTTAAGGGAAAAGAGAAAGAAAATAATTATATCTGACTTCTCTTCAGAGACCATGCAAGCAAGAAGAGAATGGCATGAAATATATAAAGTGTTGAGAGGAAAAAAACCCACTGACCTAGAATTCTGTATCCTGCAAAATTATCCTTTAAAAGTCAAGAAGAAATAGACTGTCTCAGACAAACAAAAATTTGGTGAATTTGTTGACAGTAGACCTGCCTTGCAAGAAATGTTAAAAGAAGTTCTTCAGAGAGAAGGAAAATCATACAAGTCAGAAACTCTGATGTACATTAAAAAAGCAAGAGCATCAGAGAATAAGTTAAGGTAAAATAAACACATTTATTTTTCTTATTCTTAACAAACCTCATTTGAGGATGTTGTTTCTCAGACATACAGGTGGTCTTACTCTGCAGCAGCTGAAACTGAAGCACAAGAAGCCCTTGGAACTATCATCAGGACATGTAAGTCCCATGTACTAAAATACTTGGGCCAGGAATCTTTCATGATTATGTATATTTTCAACAGTGAGTCCATTCTTGCACACCGAGAAAATATGCGACAGATGATAAGAAGTTTTTCTGAACCCTTTGGAAGAGACTTGCTCAGTATCTCTGATGGTAGAGGGAGAGCTCATAATCGTAGAGGACATAATGATGGTGAAGATTCTTTGACTGTAAGTTCTTTTTTTTAAGACAGTTAGTGAGACAGTTAATAACATACTTCCTGATATTCTGTAGCATACAGATGTCAGCTCTTTCCAGACAATGGACCAAATGGTGTCAAATATGAGAAACTATATGCAGAAATTAGAAAGAAACTTCGTAAGTACTAAAAACAAAGCATTGAGAACATTCTCGACTGAATTTACAATTTGTTTACCTGTAGGGTCAACTTTCAGTGGATCCAAATGGACATTCATTTTGTTCTTCCTCAGTTATGACTTATTCCAAAATAGGAGATGAACCGCCAAAGGTTTTTCAGGCCTCAACTCAAACTCGTCGAGCTCCAGGAGGAGTAAGTTTTCTATAAGCATTCCTAAAGTTTTATAAATAATAATAAAATTTCTTTATTTTTACAGATAAAGGAAACCAGGAAAGCAATGAGAGATTCTGACAGTGGACTAGAAAAAATGGCTATTGGTCATCATATCCATGACCGAGCTCATGTCATTAAAAAGTCAAAGAACAAGAAGACTGGAGATGAAGAGGTCAACCAGGAGTTCATCAATATGAATGAAAGTAAGTTATCACAAAAAAATAATATTCTTTCTACTTATTCCCATTATTTTTCTGTTTGACATAGGTGATGCTCATGCTTTTGATGAGGAGTGGCAAAGTGAGGTTTTGAAGTACAAACCAGGACGACACAATCTAGGAAACACTAGAATGAGAAGTGTTGGCCATGAGAATCCTGGCTCCCGAGAACTTAAAAGAAGGTAAAAGTTGTTTCTAAAATAGTTTGGTTTTTATGATATTAATATTCACATGTATATTTCTCAGGGAGAAACCTCAACAAAGTCCAGCCATTGAACATGGAAGGAGATCAAATGTTTTGGGGGACAAACTCCACATCAAAGGCTCATCTGTGAAAAGCAACAAAAAATAAATAGCCATGCATTTGATTTGTTTAGTTTTGATTGTTTTAACAGTTAGTAATGGTGCTGGGTAATAAGCATAAGACCAATCTCTTGCTGTTAAATCAGTTCTGTCCTTGGCAACTTTCTTCTGATATCTGAATGTTCATGAAGGTCCTAGCTTTATATTGTCCCTCTTTTAGGAATAAAATTTTGATTTTCAACAATGTGAGTAAATTGAGTCTATTTAATGTAAAACTCTTTAAAACATACTAATTTTTTAAAGCTTATATGCTTATTTCGCTTCCCCAGTTGTTTTTGTGTTGGCTAAATATTCTTTTATATTTATCAAGATTGATTGCAGAGCAGTTCTATCACTTATAATTAGTTATAAGAAATTATAATGTTAAAAAAGTCTCAGTTTTTACTAACACTGTACTAGGGTGATATTAATAAAGGTTTAAATAATTTATCTCTAATTTTATAATGTGTTGTAAAGCCAACTAGCTTAAAACTTTAAAAATAATAAAGCAAAACTACACTAGTACTCTTTTATGAGAAAATAGTTACTATTTTGATAAAGGGCAAGGATAATCAAATAGTTCATTTTCAGAGAAAAATATTTTAAATTGCTAATGTACATGATTGTTTTGGTTATAATTTATTTATAGAATGTATCTTTTCTATATTACATTCTTAATATTCACCAGATATTATATTGACCATTCTCTTTAACTTCTTAATGTGGCATATTTCTACTCTCCTTTCCCACAAACAGCTTCATCTGTCTCCAAGGTTAACATTCTGAAGCTGGAGAGTCCTTGGAGAAACTCTGCTCAGCTTTTTTGTGACATTTAGAAAAATGCATTTGGTATTCTCCAAACCAGAATGATACATTGTCTCAAAATCTGTTAGACAGCTGATGGGTGTTTTTGAGCAACGTCTTAATAATTCAGTTGTTTCTGTTTTAATTATACCATTAAAAATCAGCTTTAGCTTTTTAATTCTAGAATTTAAGCATCAGTCTGTTCTTATAAAAGTTAGGTTTGAAGTTTATAAGAATATAAAATCTTAACTCACATTTGTTGTTTAATATTTCTGTCAAGGAAAAAAGCCCCCAAAAATTGCTATCACTCTATAATCCTAAGTATTTTTCTTTTCAATTTTGTAAGTAAAATTATATGACTATGTTCATACTTCTCTAATTTTTTATATAATATTTTTGTTAATTTTACTAGTTTGTGTTTTATGCCTTTAGTCATTAAAATAAAATGCAAATGTGTTAATTCATTGTTGAAATTGAGCATGTATTAGTTAA